CTCTTTTGTTTTGTTTTGTTTTCACCCAGGCTGGAGTGCAATGGCGTGGTCTCGGCTCACTGCAACCTCCGCCTCCCGGGTTCAAGCGATTTTCCAGCCTCAGCCTCCCGAGTAGGTGGGACTACAGGCACGTGCCACCACACCCAGCTAATTTTTTTTTTCTTTTTTTTTTTTTTTTTTTTTTTTTGTATTTTTAGTAGAGATGGGGTTTCACCATGTTGGCCATGCAGGTCTCGAACTCCTGAACTCGTGAACCGCCCGCTTTGGCCTCCCAAAGTGCTGGGAATACAGGCGTGAGCCACCGCGCCCGGCCAGCATCCTGTTTTGTAAAAGCCATCTCAGGCAGTCTATTGGTGAGAAAATTAAGGGGCTGGCTTCACGCCAGCAGTCAGACAAGGGTGAGGGCTGAAGTCAGAGATGAGATGGAATGACGCCAGGGAAAAGGGTCCCATGACAGGCGGCTAGATGTTGAGCACAGAGGAGAAAGAGTAGGAGTCAGGGTCAAACCTTAAAACGTTGGGTCTGACATCATGGACTGTGAAGGGTGATGACATCAGTGACGGTGGGGGATAAAATGTCAGGCCTTTAAAGGGTATGAGGTTAAAGAACTAGAAGGTGAAGGAGGTTAACATCAGAGAATGGCAGGGACCTAGAGGAAGACGACTACGATGGTGAGGAAGACATCCGATCCAGCGGGGGAAATGATGGCAAGGACGGGAGGATGATGTCAGGGACAGCAAGTAGTATGAGATTGAGAAGGTTCCTTTGTGGAAGGGATAAAGGCAGCTCAGCCGGTTGTGGGGGGGATGCTGACGTTTAGGGTGCACCAGCTGTTCAAAAGTCGACCCCATTTCCGGAAACACCCCATTTCCGGAAACACCCCATTTCGCGGAGAACACTGCTCCCTTCGCTTTGCTGTCCCTTCCTCTCCCCACCACTCCGCTCCTGCTGGCCTCAGCCAATCAGCACGCACGCCGGGACGCGCAAGGGGAACGTTCCGGGACGTTCTCGCTACGTACTCTTTATCAATCGTCTTCCGGCGCAGCCCCGTCCCTGTTTTTTGTGCTCCTCCGAGCTCGCTGTTCGTCCGGGTTTTTTACGTTTTAATTTCCAGGTAAGTTGCATATGTCCTGCGAAACGGCGGCTTCCTGCCACCATTCTTCATGTTCTTCCCACAGGACTTGAACTGCCATGTCCTCTGAAGAAGGAAAGCTCTTCGTGGGAGGGCTCAACTTTAACACCGACGAGCAGGCACTGGAAGACCACTTCAGCAGTTTCGGACCTATCTCTGAGGGTGAGACGGGCCATACTCACAATGGGGGTTGGCCACATTGCTCCATCTTCTCTCCCTCTCACAGTGGTCGTTGTCAAGGACCGGGAGACTCAGCGGTCCAGGGGTTTTGGTTTCATCACCTTCACCAACCCAGAGCATGCTTCAGTTGCCATGAGAGCCATGAACGGAGAGGTGGGGCCTCCTATCTGCAGAGGGACCTTGTCCAACCCATCATCCTTGTGTCTCCCACACTTAGTCTCTGGATGGTCGTCAGATCCGTGTGGATCATGCAGGCAAGTCTGCTCGGGGAACCAGAGGAGGTGGCTTTGGGGCCCATGGGCGTGGTCGCAGCTACTCTAGAGGTGAGTGCAGTGATCGTTTTGATCATGGGGTGACAACTGCCATTTAAATATTTTTCTGCTCTAGGTGGTGGGGACCAGGGCTATGGGAGTGGCAGGTATTATGACAGTCGACCTGGAGGGTATGGATATGGATATGGACGTTCCAGAGACTATAATGGCAGGTGGGTAGCCAAAGGGCTGGGATGTTCTCCTAGAAAACTTTTGTGTGTTTTTTTTCCCCCCCAGAAACCAGGGTGGTTATGACCGCTACTCAGGAGGAAATTACAGAGACAATTATGACAACTGAAATGAGACATGCACATAATATAGGTGAGACTTGGATATCGGCATTGAGTGAACCTCATCACAATTCTCCCCCTCTTGCTGTTCCCAGATACACAAGGAATAATTTCTGATCCAGGATCGTCCTTCCAAATGGCTGTATTTATAAAGGTTTTTGGAGCTGCACCGAAGCATCTTATTTTATAGTATATCAACCTTTTGTTTTTAAATTGACCTGCCAAGGTAGCTGAAGACCTTTTAGACAGTTCCATCTTTTTTTTTAAATTTTTTCTGCCTATTTAAAGACAAATTATGGGACGTTTGTAGAACCTGAGTATTTTTCTTTTTACCAGTTTTTTAGTTTGAGCTCTTAGGTTTATTGGAGCTAGCAATAATTGGTTCTGGCAAGTTTGGCCAGACTGACTTCAAAAAATTAATGTGTATCCAGGGACATTTTAAAAACCTGTACACAGTGTTTATTGTGGTTAGGAAGCAATTTCCCAATGTACCTATAAGAAATGTGCATCAAGCCAGCCTGACCAACATGGTGAAACCCCATCTGTACTAAACATAAAAAAATTAGCCTGGCATGGTGGTGTACGCCTGTAATCCCAGTGACTTGGGAGGCTGAGGCAGGAGAATCGCTTGAACCCGGGAGGCGGAGGTTGCAGTGAGCTAAGATCGCGCCACTGTACTCCAGCCTGGGCAACAGCGAGACTCCATCTCAAAAAAAAAGGAAATGTGTATCAAGAACATGATTATCCAGCGGTATTTTCTAATTCAGATCATCAAACTGATTATATAGAAGAGTTGGCTTTAAAATGTTTGCAAATGTCTTTTTTTTTTTAATACTGGAAGAAAAAATATTCTGTTGTGTCTCATACAGTGCTTAGGATGTCTTTCACAGAGCTTATTAAAAAGATGAAACCTGAGAACAAACTGCTTTATTCTTACTCAGCCCATTTTGCAAATTAAAAGTGGGGGCAGAGGTGGGCGGATCACCTGAGGTCAGGAGTTCGAGACCAGCCTGGCCAACAGGGCAAAACCCCATCTCTACTAAAAATACAAAAGTTAGCGGGGCGTGGTGGCGGGTGCATGTAATCCCAGCTACTCGGGAGGCTGAGGCAGGAGAATTGCTTGAACCCAGGAGGCGGAAGTTGCAGTGAGCTGAGATTGTGCCACTGCACTCCAGCCTAGGTGACAGCAAGACTCTGTCTCAAAAAAAAAAAAATGGCACATCAACGAGAGGGAGGCTTGGAGAATATTTGGTTGGTGGGTGGGCAGGGACTGCCAGAGGGTTAGGTGTACATTGAGGCCTGAGGCCTGCTGGAATTGGGTTTCCTTAACTGGTCTCTTATCTTAGTCCCATTGTTCTGAGAACATAAGCACCTAATCTCATGGCGTGAGCTAATCCCTATCATAAATAGTGGTACCAGTTCATTCCTTCCCCTGAAATGATGGGGGTTGGGCAGAGATGCACTGAACTCATCTTTGTGTATGAGGGCCATGAGAGAGGCCTGGTTTGAAAACAATGCTAAGAGCTCAGATTCCAGGATTTATGTAGGGGCTCTTCTACTTCCCAGGTATTTGACCTCAGGTGAGTCATTTAATTTCAGCCTTATGCCATTTTACATTTTCTGTGGAGGGTTAGGTTAATTGGCATATAAAGCCACTGAGAAGAGTTGGCAAAGCTCTCAGTCACGGGGATTTGATCTTTTTTGGTGTGTGTGTGTCTTGGGTGGTAAAGTGGTAATTTTGTAATTCTAGCTGGTCTTAGTTCCTCAGTTCTGCTCCCTTTAGTCATGGTTCTTTCTAGTGGCTGTATTGAGGCCCCATGGGTGTTATCCCTCCATTGGTTCTAGTTTGGAACAGAAAAATCTGTTGTATTCATGGCTTTCACCTGGCTAATACTGAGCTAAGTTACCACCAGGTTGCAAACTCCAGGACATTATTGTCCTGAGCTGCCTATTCCCTTGCTGGTGCGTTGTGGAACCCTGTATTATTAGTTCCAGTCCTGGAGGCCTGCCTCCTGAGTTTCCCAGCTAGTTGGGACAGGCCCCAATATCCCTTCTTCCTGTAACCCAAACAGTCATGAATTTGCTTTGGCAGGTGGATGGAGACTTGGGAACTTCCACCTCACCCACTAAGCCAGGCCCAGGCTATGGGGCATTGTGGCTAACCCCACCAGGTGGATACTTGGTCTGAGGACGCATCTTATTCTGGGCCTTTAGGGAGCTAAGGCAGTGAGAATTGGCAGGAGGACTGCTGTGAATGCCTTGTAGGTCGGGGGATTGGAGGGGGTCCTCTGCTCCCTGTCTCTCAGGATGGCAATGTACCTCTCACCCCCAGTGTCAGCTGAGGTAGGATCCATAATCAGTAATATTCCTGCAACAAAATGTTCCTAAGTGGAATCAATGAAGACCAAAATTTATTTGTATAACAACTCTAAACCTGCTCTGCTCTGCTGTGTTTACAATGTGCTTTGTGATCATCCAGCCCAGGGAGTCCCAGTCTCTGGCTGTCTATCTGCTCTAAGGAAGAGAGCCCACAGTTCTCTATAGTGCCATAGTCTGTGATGAATAAAGTTCCAGATTTGAGGTCAACCCCCGACCACCCTTAAAGTGCTTGTTGGTCTCCTACTTTGGTTTGTCTTCAGCATCCAACTGATGCACATTTGTCAAGAACCCACTGAGGCTAGAAACCCCCCAAACACTCAAGGTACCTTGAGAACATGTATCCCAAGACCTGCAAAGACCAAACACATGGCCTGTAACTACTTTTCACTTTCAAGCCCTGGAACTTGTCTGTACCAAAAATCTTTCTGAACCATTCACCAAATCTCTTGTCAAGGGCCAGAATAAATTAAGAGATTGGCTTTTGGTTTTCAATTAGGCTTTCAAGTCCTAAGCCCAACCCCTCCTATCCCACCTAGGCAGAAATCACTTCAGATCCTTGCTTCCTAGTTTAATTTCTTCTCTGCCTCAGTTATAACATCCATAAAATGGAAATAATAATACCCACCTCACACAGGGGTTAGGAGTGTTTTTTTGTTGGTTTTTTTCCAGACAGGGTCTCACTCTGTCTCCCAGGCTGGAGTGCAGTGGCACAATCTCGGCTCACTGTACCCTCCGCCTCCCAGGTTCAAGCAGTTCTCATGCCTCAGCCTCCCAAGTAGCTGGGATTACAGGTGCCTGCCACCACGCCCGGCTAATTTTTGTATTAATAGAGACAGGGTTTCACCGTGTTGGGCAGGCTGGTCCTGAACTCCTGACCTCAAGTGATCCACCCGCCTCGGCCTCCCAAAGTGCTGGGATTACAGGCGTGAGCCACCACACCTGGCCTAGGAGTTAAGAGTATTAAATGTTAAGAACAGACCAAGTCCATCAAACAGCTCCACACCCTTGTTCCATGTTCTGGATTGGGGAGTTGTGGGGGTGGAGGTGTAGAACTTTTAAAAAGCTTCTTAAAATAAGTTGCTGTGAATACTTCAGGTATATAAAAAAACATTGGTTGACAATAAGCCAGTGTTCTGCCATTCTTACCTGCTTATCAAGACAAAACCTGCTCAAGTCCCTGCCCAGCTGCATTCCAAGTGTTTTCAAGTTTGGTGGTAAGACCTGACCTGAGGCTTCTTATAACCTTTACTCAGTGGGAATATGCATACAGTTCACTACAGAAATATTTGTATTTACTTAGAGGAAGTGCCCTGGATCTGGGGGCGGGGGGGGGCGGGGGGAATGGGTCTTTTCTAAATTGTTAAAAGCAGTTCATGCCATTATTCTTAATAAACATTTCTAATATGCTGTGAAAGAGTATATTCGTTTTTTTAATGCATATATCCA